CAGGTGGGCCAGGAAGAAAGCCTAGAACTAATCATTTGTAGACAGGTATGTAAGAGCTGGCTGGAATTTACAGCCTGATTCTAGACATCCAGAAAACCACTTGATTTTATAGCAGAGCAGGACGAAATATAAAACTCTGCTTGCAAGGGAAAAATGAAATAGCCGTCAGTCATTGTATCTTTCCATGTGTGCTGTTTGTGGAAGACAACCCACAGTAGGTATTATTGCCTGTTCCTTAAGGAGTCTGAGAATAGCCAAAGCCCTGCAGATGCAAGCAAACACTAGGTCTACCAGCAGTATCACAGTTTATGTAAACTTTTTACTCAACAATCAGATGATATGTGGAAAGAACTCTGGGCTTTAATCTGGCTCATCCACTGAGAAGCTAGTGATCTTGAAAGATTACTTAGTCTCCCTGTGCCCCAGTTTCCTCATAGGTAACATGAGGATAATAATATCTATGTCCTACAATTGTTGTGAAGATCAGAAATAAGATATAAGATATAGACATTATTAGATTATTAACATCTACATTAAATACTTGTTCCACTTCCTAAACCTTGTTCTTTTGGAAATTTACAGACTTAAAATAGGAAAAAAATTAAAAACGAAGGCCTCATAGAAAATAAGATTTCTTCATGATATTGGGTGGTGGGGTAATTTAAAGTAGAAGCTTAACTAAAAGCTAACGTAACAAAATTCCATCCTTAGCTCTATTGTGGCCTTGGGCAAGTTGCTCTTTTTTCAGTAAACCAAGTGTCATAGAGAAGAAATACAAATTTTAAATAAAGATTCTTGGATTCCTCAATTAATGTAACATCACCATAGAACACTGTGTTCCTAAAATTATATATATAATAAAATTGGGGACATAGTTTTACACTTGCATATAACTGGAACTTCTTACATATGTGAGATTTTTTTTTGAATTCCAAATTCCAAATTAAGGTTGTCCTGTAGGAAATGCCTGTGGATTTTCCTACCTCTAAGAGGTAAATATATATATATATATATATATATTTTTTTTTTTTTTTGCAAAGTACTCTGTAATTAAAGTAAATGCAGAAACAGTAAGCACTGTTTCAAAAGTGAATGGGAGAACCAACTGTTGGTGTTGCCCAAAAGATAACAGAAGGTGTCCTTTTTAGGGCAAGGTCTTATGATCCAAGTGGCACGTGAGGGAACATGACTAGATTTGGCATCAGGAGAGCTTAGCCCTGGTACAGGCTCTGCCATTAACTCACAGGGTGATGCTGATAGCAGGGACAAGCTGCTTGTCTTCTCTGTTAGTTTCTTTGTGCTGCTGTAACAAATGACTACAATTCAAACAACAGAAATTTCTTTTCTCACAGTTCTGGAGGCTAGAAGTCTGAAATCAAGGCATCATCAGGGCAATGCTCCCTTGATATCTCTCAGGAAGAATCTTCTCAGCTTCTGGTGGTGGCCCCCAGCAATCCTTGCTGCTCCTTGACTTCCAGATGCATTACTGCAGTCCCTGTGTCTGTTGTCATCTGGCCTTCTTCCCTGTGCATCACTGTGTGCCCTCTCGTCTTCTTTTAAGGAGACTAGTCATTGGACGTAGGGTCCACTCTAATCCAGTATGACTCCATCTTAACTCATTACATCTGCAAAGACCCTATTTCCAAACAAAATCACCTTCTGAGGTTCTAGGTGGATTTGGACTTTGGGGGGAAGCCATTCAACCCACTGCAGCTCCTCTCTGGGGTTTCTTCGGGTTTCTCAGAAAACTATCTTTTGAGCTCTTTTTAGCTACAGCATTCAATAGTGCCATGAAGATTATTCAGAAAAGATAGAAACCTGAAAACAAAGCTTTATTTACAAGAAAAAAGCTGGTGGCTCTGCTTGTTTTTGCTTTAGGTCCAGTGGCCATTGGGACAGCTGCTCCGTGCATCCTAGCTTCCCTTTACTGACTGCAAACTTTACTTTGGATACAAGTTAATACTGTTGGCCGTGATCAGAAGGAAACTTAAAAGTTTGAGGACTTAGTAACAAAGTTGTGTTTGATGATATGGCTCAGGTGAAGTAGAAATGGAGAGCTTGGAGCCGAGAGCAGGGATTTGGGGCCCAGTTTTCGGAATGGCTTCCGTGTGAAGGAGTTACAGAGGATGAGATGGAAAGGAGGGCTGTGAATCTGGAAATGAGTCACAGCCATTCATTTACTTGTTCATTAACCAACACAAAGGTAGGTATTGCATTGTTAGCTCCTTTCAAGGGTGTCATTTCAACATATATTTTTTCCTTTTCAGCCAGTACAGGCTACTCTGTCATCTTTGAAGATGTTAGATGTGGGAAAGTGGCCAATTTTTTCCCTTTGTTCTGAAGAAGAACTACAGTTAATTCGTCAGGCTTGTGTCTTTGGCAGTGCTGGCAATGAAGTTTTATACACTACAGTAAATGATGAGGTAATTTTGAAGAAAATAAATCAGCTACTCACACTGCTTGAACTAACAGTGGTTTTTCCCATAGATTTTTGTGCTTGGCACAAACTGCTGTGGCTGTTTGGGGTTAGGTGACGTCCAGAGCACCATTGAACCTCGGAGACTGGATTCTTTAAATGGCAAAAAAATAGCCTGCCTCAGCTATGGGAGTGGTCCACATATTGTCCTTGCAACAACAGGTAACCTAGGAACCCCATGTAGAATTTCAGCTAAAAAACTGATTGTCTTTCTTTTTATTTTCAGAAGGAGAAGTCTTTACCTGGGGTCATAATGCTTATAGCCAGCTGGGCAATGGGACAACTAATCATGGTTTAGTGCCCTGTCATATCTCTACTAATCTGTCAAACAAACAAGTCATTGAAGTTGCCTGTGGGTCTTACCATTCTTTGGTGCTAACATCTGATGGAGAGGTGAGAACAGTCAGCATAAAGCTCATTGATTTCTGTTTCATTTACTGATCTTTCCTTTAAACAGGTATTTGCCTGGGGTTATAATAACTCTGGGCAGGTAGGATCTGGATCAACAGTTAATCAGCCAATCCCTCGAAGAGTCACTGGCTGCCTACAAAATAAAGTAGTTGTGACCATAGCATGTGGGCAGATGTGCTGCATGGCAGTAGTAGACACGGGGGAGGTAAGGAAGTTATTTTACATCTTGTTTAAAAATTGAGAGGATTGAGGGTCTCATTTTCTCTCAGGTCTATGTCTGGGGTTACAACGGAAACGGGCAGCTTGGACTCGGCAACAGTGGCAACCAGCCAACCCCTTGCAGAGTGGCAGCTTTGCAAGGCATCCGTGTCCAGAGGGTACGTCCACTGTCAGTTTGTGTGCGTGTATTTTGCAGTCCTGAGTGGATTTTTTTCCTTCCAGGTCGCCTGTGGCTACGCACACACATTAGTATTAACAGATGAAGGCCAAGTGTATGCTTGGGGCGCCAATTCTTATGGGCAGTTGGGCACTGGCAATAAAAGCAACCAGTCCTATCCTACTCCTGTCACTGTGGAAAAGGACAGGTAACACGGGCATTTTCACAGTCCCCACACTGTGTGCTTATGTGGTGTGTGTTTGTGAATTTAGGATTATCGAGATTGCAGCCTGTCACTCCACACACACGTCTGCGGCCAAGACGCAGGGTGGGCACGTGTACATGTGGGGCCAGTGCCGGGGTCAGTCCGTGATCCTCCCGCACCTCACCCACTTCTCCTGCACTGACGACGTGTTTGCCTGCTTTGCCACGCCCGCCGTCACGTGGCGCCTCCTCTCCGTGGGTAAGCTGGTCACTGTCCATTTGGGGGATGGCTAACTCTGGAAGCATTTGCATTATTCTCCTAGAACCTGATGACCACCTCACAGTGGCTGAGTCACTGAAGAGGGAATTTGACAACCCGGACACTGCAGACCTGAAGTTTCTAGTTGATGGAAAGTACATTTATGCACATAAAGTCCTTCTCAAGATTCGGTAAGGAATCATTTATTTGAGAATTGAGAAAACTAGGACCTGACATACTGCTTTTTTCCTTCAGATGTGAGCATTTTCGTTCGTCATTGGAAGATAACGAGGATGATATTGTAGAAATGAGTGAATTTTCATATCCTGTTTACCGGGCCTTCCTGGAATACCTATACACAGACAGCATCAGCCTTTCTCCTGAGGAGGCAGTAGGTAATTGCCAAAGACTTCCAAAAACTTGGCAACACTCCCCCTAATAAACACCTCTTTCCGCCAGGACTGCTAGACTTGGCTACATTTTATAGAGAAAATCGTTTGAAAAAGCTCTGCCAACAAACTATCAAGCAAGGCATCTGCGAGGAGAATGCCATCGCTCTGCTCTCGGCTGCGGTGAAGTATGATGCACAGGTAAGGAAAGCTTGCTTCCAGCTGCCGGCCTCATTTATTAAACCATCTTTGTTGTTGTTCCTAGGATTTAGAAGAATTCTGCTTCAGGTTTTGCATAAACCATCTGACTGTAGTAACACAAACATCAGGTTTTGCAGAAATGGACCATGATCTCCTGAAGAACTTTATCAGCAAAGCAAGCAGAGTTGGAGCCTTTAAAAATTGATCCCATCTGCAGGAAAGTTTTTGAGCCTTTCCATTTCCCCTGCAAAAGCCAGAGATGAATCACTTCTCTTTAATTAATAGTATGTATGATGAGCTATGTTTGGCTGAGTACTTGTAACTGTCAGAAGAAGGATGGTGGTGAGTGGTCTTTGTCTGCCTAAACCCAGAGTTTATGTAGAAAGCATTGAATGTTCTGATCAGATGTGACTAAGGTCAAGGAAAAAAAATTGAAATATCTTATTTACCATTTCCTCTTTTTGAGTCACTTAAATTGGACACCTTTGGTACCCTGGTCTCAGTATATGCTATTCTGGCCCAAATGTTCCATTATTCAGCTGGCTGATACCACATAGATAGCTTGACAAGGAGTGCTGTCTGTCCTTACCACATTTTCAGCACTCAGCACAGTGCCTTGTGTATAATAGGCACTCAATTTATTATAAATCTTCAGTATGTCCTGAGAACAGCTTTAGTCATGGAATACTGGGAGAAGGAATAACTTTCACAAAATAAACTTAAAACAGCCTGTAATTATTGAGGTTCATATTCTTCTGGTATATCATTCTGAGAAATTGTGGCTAATTTAGAACATTGTTTAGAATTGACAAAAGGCCCTGGCAATTAAATTGTCAAGGCCCAAGGGCTAATTTTAATTTTCTTTTTACTTGGAGTCATTCATTAATTTCTCACATGGGATTATGGAGTATGAAGTATTATCTTTGAATGAAATTCCTGGGCTGATCTGCCTTACATAATCACATAAGGTCCTTTGCTTTTCTTTGTGTTAAGAGGGACTTGCCTCTGTAAATGAAAATGACAATGTGCTTTTCTTGTAGTTGACTTTCATGTCACTCACTATAAAATAGGTCTCTTAACCTGGCACCAGTATAACTATAAAGCACTAGCTGAGAAGGAACTGATACTTACATTTCATGGACAGCATTAACAAGAATGAGATAAATTTGTACTTTTTAGATCAAAACAAATTACCTAATTGCAAAAGAGAAACTGAAATGGAACATAGTCTCAGATTCTTCTAATGTGTATCTCACAATGTCATGTAATGTAAAGGAAACCCTTTTGGAATTAGAATTCTTGTTCTGATGCTGAACTATTTGGTAATAAAGTGCTTATTTGCAGATAACAGAACAAATGTGTTGGGGTTTTTTTTAATCCCAAAA